GGACTCTTTCCTTGCGGATACTACGGACCTTAAGACAAAGACGGCTCCACTCCAGCAGTGGGGAAAGGCAGCAAGTGCCGCTGGAATCCGTGGGGATCACACTCAACTGAGCCCTGCTGCTGGGGACCGGGTAACGTCCGCAGGCTGAACTTCATCTCAAGAAGAGAGTTTTAGGTTTTCATGCTGCAGAGAAATCCTTTAAAAAGGCACCAAAGGGCATGGAACTATCTTCTACCAAGGACCTTTCTCCTCCATTCTCCTATTTCGCAGTTAACTCAAGAGGCGGGAGATTTTCTCCGGGGAACAAGACATTCTAAGCACCTCCCTAGGTCGAAGTTAGGTTTTAAGGTGTGGAATAGGGTGGGCCCCGAGGTTCCGTGGGGTTCGCGCTTCCATATAACCCCTAGGACTTGCATCTCTTTACTCCCCTGCTTCTTGTCCCCCATTCGAGGGATTCAAGTAGTGGGGTGTCCATTCGGGCCTCTTTGGAAAGCGGGGCCCCACCCTGGCTGGACTACGTGAACTTTTAGGGGCAGCCAAAAAGTATCCGGTGACGAGGATGCAGGGCAGCTTCTGGAAACCTGATGATCTCAGCTCCTCCCTCTCGCTGTCCGGGTCCTAGGCACAGACTGGGCACCCCCCAACCCACCCACCGCGGCCCCGGCCCCCTTCCCGGCCCTGCCCCTCCTCCCGGCTGCCCAGGCCTCCTTTCACACCTGCCGCCAGCTCAGGTCCCGCTTTTGCACGGTAGAGAGACGGCGTCGAGGTCCTGGCCGAGGGTAGGCACTGGGGGCAAAGCCGAGGGAGCGCGCGAGAGAGGGTAGGCAGCCCCTCACCCCGGGGGAGGTGGGCGATTCGGGACTGACGGAGAGAAGTCCCGGGCCCGCCGGGCTGTGGGCGGGGAGGAGGGGGTGGAGCCGCCGGGGAGGGCGGTGCCGCGGGGAGCGGAGCCCAGCCTCTCCCCCCACCCCCTTTGGTGCCGGAGTCTCAGTGACACAAAAAGCTCTCGCTCGGTGCCGAGCGCCTGGCGGCGGTGTCCGACCGCGAACGCGGAGGGCGGCCGGGCAGGTGGGGGTGCCGCCCGAAGGGCCGGGCCGGGTGCTGGGGCTGCAGGCGCCGCCGCCGCGCTGTCAGCGTCCGCCCCGTGGCTCTCGGCCGGAGGAGCGGCGGCCGCCGGCCCGGGGCGCGAGTCTGGCTGAAAGGAGCGGGCGCGCCGGGACCACCCGGCGATGCTGTCGCCGCCGCCGCCGCCTCTGTAGCGAGCACCCGAGCCCGCCGCGGAGAAAGGTCAGTGAGTTTCGGTTTGTTTCTCTGCTCTGATCTAACCCTTCCTGCATGTATTTCACTGCAGGCTGAAGAAAGCTCAGTCTCAATTGTGTTTCCTGCCTGTCAGCCTCTTGCCTCCTAAACGTGTACCATTTCCACTTGATGTCATCACGCAGAAGGGGTGAAAGAGACTCGGTGACAGATACAGGTAACCCCCCACGATCTGGGTAGCGCCTGGGTATGCTTTTAAACATCCCTGAAACATAACACAGATATATGCTGTAAGTCTACAGCAACACCCGAAGGCCAACCTCTACAGTGGGTAACTTGTTCTGAATGCCTGTGCTGGCTACGAGGAAAATGACTGGAGAGAGGAGCCAGGAAAAGCCCAGCTGCACACATTACCATGAATCTCCTCAGACAGCTTTCTAAGTGAGGAGCTGGGGTATCTGAATTGCCCCTAGGAGGCTCGTTAAGTTCTAAGAAGGTGAGCAAAATTGATTTAATATATTGTTTGTGTTTACTTCTGTCTTATGTCCTTATGTTTCCAGTTTGGAGGAGAAATAATCATATTGGAATGTTTTCCTTTGGAACCACTGTTTCCAGAAGCCACGGTTTTTGAAAATTGCCATTGCTGCTGGCCTCGTCATATTCCTGGGTGTTTTGAGAGCACATGTGCCCCCTGGCTGGCTCTGAGCTGCCTGTCACTGAGAGCACCCTGGCCTTTGACAGTAGGTGACGTCATTTGCCTCATATATGTCATACTTAAGTGTACCTCCATTTCCTCATCTGTAGAAAATGGGCAAATAAGATACCCTCCCATAGGGCTGTTGTAAGGATGAGATAAGGCACGGAGAAAACTGGGCACAGTTCCTGAGTGTCTCACTGTAGCCTCACCCCTGAAGCTGGGGCAGCTCAGGCGCTTGGGTAAGTGTTTTCTCCTCTTTTCCGTCCTCCCTCCCCTCTTCAATAAGCACTTATTGGACACCTACTACTGGTAGGAATATGGTATAGATGCAGTGTTTATGCAGAGTGGACACCCTTGTGAAGGACTTCAGTGATTTAAAGTTTGATTTTAAAAATGAAAATAAAAAATAAAGTTTGATTTAAAATATTGACACAAAGTAGTGATGGGAGGGAGGGATGGGGTGAGTACAGCCTGTCTGTTTCTGATGGGTCAGAAAGGTAAGACCTGAAATGGTTTATTTGCACCAACCACAGTCAGATCATAAGTTTTTTTTTTTTTTTTTTAATCATTGTGGATATCAGCAGATGGTCTTGAGGACCAAACAGAGAAAGGTCACTGGCTGATGCACCTGGTGGTATGTACCCTGGGGAGTGGCCATGATTCTCTAATTTGATTGGCTACACAGCCAATCATGTATGAAAGCAAACATGATGACTGGGCATTTCCGTGTGCCCAGAGCTGCACTAGCCATTCAGGGGTGCATGCTGTCTGCCTGGATGGAGCTTCCTGAGTACGTGTGTACCTCACAGCCTAAGGGTGAAGTGCTCAGGGGGAGGCTGCAAGGTAGGAGGTGAGTAAGCTCTCATCAGTTCCCTGAGCTCAAACAAGCGGTTTGGATAAACCATAAAATTGTCTATATTTTAACCTCTCTGTTTTTAGGGTAGCATTCACATACAGGTTTACTTTGTTGTCCTGAATTTATATTTTTTTCATAGCAAATGATCCAAACTGAAAGCCTCCTTTTTCCAAGATTCCCTTAGTAAATATTTATTGTGCTCTAATCAAGTATATGGAGCTTGAGTCTGCCTCTCAGTAACTTGAAATTTATCAGTGATTAGAACTGTTAACCAAGTTTGATGGTGATCATAATAGTGATGTGTTATTTTTAACTCTGCTTTTCAAGAGTAGAAAAGAATTATTTTAAGGGTATAGAATAATTCTAGCAAGTGCTCAAAGAAATTTTGTTTTGTCACCTATTTCACTTAAAAACCACATATGAAAAATGAGAGGACTGTAATAGTGATAATGATAGCATTCTGCATTCAAGGAGTTATTCTGTGCCAGATGATATGTCAAGGGCTTTGCACACATTTCTCATTTTATCAGCCAGAAACTGTATGAGGTCGTGCTTTCTTAGTGTTCACACTTTACTGACAAGGGGCATTGAAGAATAACAAGGTTAGATAACTTGCCCACGTTCAAGCAGCTTGTCAGTGGAAGGTCTTCCATTTGATTCCAGACTCGTGTCTTTTCAACACTACCGTATTATTGCCTTAGGTAGAATCCACAGTTAGGTGGATTGAGAAAGAAGAAGCTCTAAAAGAGACAGGAAGAAAATATTGGCTAATTCACCCCAATATGTCCCTGCCAGGTTTGGATGAAGAGGAACCATATTTAGACATCTTAGAGATAGGCAGTAAGCACTGAGAATGAGAATTGCCTCAGGTCACACAGTACTTGATAGAACTTACCCAGAAGCCAGGTGCTCCTCAAACTCATTTGATGATGTCAGGGCATGGTGGCTCAAACCTGTAGTCCCAGCAATTTGGGAGGCTGAGGCGGGAGGATGGTTTGAGGCCAGGAGTTCAAGACCAGCCTGGGCAACATAGTGAGACCACTTCTCTTAAAGAAAACCCAAGCCAAACCAAAACAACAGCAACAACACTCATTCAATGAGGATTCAGTCCATACAATTACATGCTTTCAAACTAATTGGTAGAGGAGAGATCCATTTTGTTTTGGATAATCTAAAACCATAGTTTTAAGAACTTTCCATTTGGGTTAAATTTTGAAATTTCTTTCTGCATATTTTGGAACAGTGCACAGGGTTTGGCATTAGCTCAGTGGCCACTTTGGGCAGGTTACTTCAATCCCCTTCGTGTGGCTGTTGGGGGAAAGAGGTGCTAATGACACCTAAAGCTTTGTAGTTATTCGTTGTAATTGCTCAGGGATTGGCCACCTGTGACACTTTTGACATAATTTTAGAAAAGGGAGCCAAGTTCTCAAAAGTAATTATGGGTCCAGGGAAATTCCTCAGGGTTAACTTCAAGGTAGCAAAAATGTAGATTTTCTAAAAAGGAAAATTTCTGGCCATGTCACATAGTGATTGGGTCTTGGTTTTTATGTGTTATGTACTGGAGACCATTTGCCCCAGACAAAGGATTTAGTACTCAGGTTGTGAGCTGGTGAAGCCCCCGCAGGGCAGTACTCCCCTGTTTCTCCACCCATCTCCCCTCAGTGGAGCGAGAGAGAGGAGGCAGGGAGTCATAGTACGGGTTGACACAGACTTGGCTCCCAAACCCCGGGGGATTCACAGCTGACAATGACGGGAAAGTAGGAATGCTCGAAGGCCCTCTCCAGGCTCCCCTTCCCTGTTCTCCCCTGGGCTGGTGCAGAGTCCAGGATCTCCACGGGCTATTGGTTTGTGCTGGAGATTCTGCATCCCTGTGGATCATTCTCCAGTCTTTTGAGACCTCTGTGGGCTGTGTCCTGGCTCTCTTGCCCTCTGGCTTCATGTTGGGTTAGGCCACTGGCAGGAGACTGAGGGACAAGATGGAGAATTCTGAGTACTTTCCTCCTCCCTGCCTTAGCCCCTTGTCCCCATCTGTACATCAGCTCCTGCCGGGCAGGCCTCTTCCGTGGCTCCAAACTTTCACTGCTTCTGGTGACAGCTGCTGTCTTGCCCCCTCCACCCTGAGGTCAGTAGGGGCTTTCCACAGGTGCTGGTCTCTGGGGGCCTTGTAGGACCCTTAACCCTGCATAGACCTACGTACAGTTCCTTCCGAAGCCTCTCTGCAAATACTACTAAGAAGGTAACTGTGTTAGGCTGAGGCCACGTACAGCCTGGGGGGCTGTGTGTAGTAAGTTTACGGATGTTGCTTGCTATTCTGTTACTGACTTCTGGTTTTATCTGGGGGAAGGTGATGGTAGCAGGGTGGTATTGATTTTTTTTTCTTTGATTATATTTGACATATAAACCTAGAGCTTCTCTTTGAGGCTATGGAATCATTCAAAAAATGTGGCATAATTACTAATGGTTAGAAAAATTGTGGAAGCACTGATATCTTGCAAAAATATTGAGAAAGCTAGAAAACTTTAGCTGTTGTGGTGGGTCAGAGAGAGAGGGAGAGGGAGAGACAGGGCAGAGTTAGTAAGAGCCCGCTCTTCCTGCTACCTCATAGGGTTTTAGTTAGCTGATGTGAGAGGAGCCCAGAGGCGCTTTTGAAATCAGGTGTCTACTGTGTGCCAGGCACAGTTCTAGATGCTGGGAATGCAGCCCCAAATGAAACACACAGTGGGGCTTATGTTCTGGGGAGATAGCAGGTGATTCCAAGTAAAATCAGATGGGTAGATTACATAAGGTGTTAGAAGATGATCTGCATCTGGAGAAAAATAATCACACGAAGGGAAGCGTGAGTGTGGTGAGAGCTTGCAATGTGTAAAAAGGCAGTCAAGGAAGACCTTCTGAAGAAAGTGATATTTGAGCTCAGACTTGAAGGAGGTGAAAAGGAAAAATACATCAGCATTTGAGAGCAGAGATTCCAAGCAGAGGGAAGAGTAGGTGTGAAGGCCAGGCCATTGACTGAAGGGGAAGACTGTGGGTAGAGCAGGTTTGGGAAGTGGGTGGGAGGGAGACCGGGAATTCCATTTTGGAAATCTTAGCTTTGAGACGCCTATGAGAAACCCGAGGAATGATCTCAAACGCATGACTGTTGTCAGTGTTTAGTAGTTTTCAGTTTCAAATCGTATCACCATTGGTGTCTTGCTTTCTCTGAGGTGTGTTTTAAGAAAAATAAATGTTTACACCATGGTTTTGGTAGTGATTTTGAGAGTAAGCCTAGGGGCAGAATATGCAATGCCTATATTTTCCCTTGATTCAAAAACCACCTTTGCATAGTTAACAGATTCAAGGACACTTGCGGGAATTTTTTCTGAGTTGAGAGAGTTTTGCCACTGTTTGACCAGCTCTGACTGTAACAATACCAAACCTCTTTTTAGAGCAGAGCTGTGTTTTATGGCATTATGCAATGAAAGTTTCAAGTCGCCCACAAAAGCAGACCCCATGCAAATAGAAATAGCACATTTCTCAAAGCCCCAATTTGCTTGTATGTTAAAGCTTGCTGCCCTGTTAGATGTATTTTTGCTTTTAAATGTTACTCTGATACCTCTTTTTTTGTGTTGTTCTCTCCACTTCTTGCTTTTTATTTATTTCTGAAAGTTCTGTTTTCTTGGTGGCAATGTCACAGTTGCTCTGAATGGTGAGGTGAGACTAAGTATGGGGGAGGAGTACCGGTGTTTGCTGAGCAGCTACTATGTGCACTACTGGGCTGGATACCTTGCTACTTACCCCCATTTAATCCTCATAACAATATTTTGATGGAGGTGTGATTGTCCCTGAGTTACACATGAAGAAGCAGATACTCAGTAAGGTTAACTTGCATAAGGCTACATTATTAATTGGTGACAAGAGTTGGGACTCAAATCCAGACTAGTGGATTTCCAAGCTCTGGAGTCTCCATAGCTCAAGCAAAGCTTTCTCTGCAGGCAGTTTAGTGCTTCTAGATATCAGTGCATTGCATTGTCTGGCTTTGTTACTAATGAAGGTGAGGAGAGCAGTATTAATAATTCTATGTCTGGTGCTTCTTTCCTAAATGTTTCTATGAATTTCCCAGAATGTACAGAATACCTTTCTGGTGCCAGGTGTTTGCCCAGTGTTGAGTTGGTGGCAGCAAGTACTCGTGGAGCTTACACCCTAGCAAATATTTAGTAAGGAATCACTCAGGAGAAGAGTGTTGCGGGGAAAGGAAGGAGTAAGTGCTCAACGAATGTGCATCTGTGAGTTGGGGACCACTTTTCCCCTTACCTCAACCTGTAAGACAATGAATTGTCCAGGTCAGGGAGGTAGAGAAGAAACTCTTGGCAGCAGAAGCAACATGAACAGAGGCTCAATGTAGCGATGAGATTGAATGAGATGAGATTGCATAGGCACAGTGGGTAGAGGGAGATGAGAAGGGGGCCTATTATTTGGTAATAAGAGACTGTTGTACCTTTGAGTTTTTATTACATGACACCATGGAAGCTCCCCAAAGACAGTTTTTTGGGATTGTTTTTTATTAAAAAAGAAAGAAAAGATTGAGGAAAAGGCAAGAACAAGAGAGAGTGTTTGGGTTGAGAATTATGAAGTGTGTATCTTTGTCCTTTCAGGTGCTATAATATAATACCATAGACTGGGTGGCTTATAACAACAGAAATTTATTACTCACAGTTCTGGAGGCTGGGAAGTCCAAGATCAAGGCAGATTTGGTGTCTTGTGAGAGCCCATTTTCTGGTTCATAAAGGGCATCTGCTGTGTCCTCACATGGTGGAACGAGATAAGTGAGCTCCCTTGGACTTATTTTATAAGGGGCACTAACCCCACTCAGGAGGGCTGAGTCCTCATCACCACGCCCCCCCACACAAAGCCCCACCTGTTAATACCTTCACATTGGTGATTAGGTTTCAACATATGCATTTTGGGGAGACACAAACATTGAGACTGTAGCAGTGTGCATTGACTACATTTTTGAACAGACTTATGGTCAGGTTCATCAAACAAAAGTGATTCCTGAGAGGAGGGTTTCAATGAGGAGTACTATTATTCGGGCTGCCTCTGCTACGGGAGGTCAGTTCCTTGAAGAATGAAGATTGCAAGTGCATTATAGGGCAGTAATCTATAGCCTTGTTTTGGAGGAAAATTGACTTCACATAAACCCTTCGATGTCTTAAAGTACAAATGTATCTACCATTTTAAAATGAAACGTTATAAAAACTTTCCAAACCTGCTTTAAGGGAAGCAACTGTTTTGACTATAAATTTCAAACTTCTGCACCTAACTAGGAGAGAGATTGATGTTCTCCCAGCACAAAAGCTCCCAGGTGGCTGAGTCAGTTTGAGCAGCGGCGGCCTGAGTGGTTTGCTCTGCGTGCCCAGCTGGCTGGGGCTGATGTGTGGGCTTGGCGAGAGTTCTGGCACTCTGAGCGGACTTCATTGTTTAATGAGGTTTTATTTGAGATCCCTAGCATTGCTCTTCTTACACAGCACAGCCAAAACTGTCACCTCCACAAGTGAATAAGAAAATCATCTTGGGTGGGTGCAGTGGCTTACGCCTATTATCCCATTGCTTTGGGAGGCTGATGGGGGAGGATAGCTTGAGTCCAGGAGTTTAAGGCTGCAATGAGCTATGATCAGGCCACTGCACTCCAGCCTGGGCAACAGAGTGAGATCCTGTCTGTGAAAACAAACAAAAAACCCACCACCCACCAACAAAATAAAATCATCTCAACTCAGCCTCTGCACTTGTATAACAATCCTACAGTGGCACCAATGTTTTCAGCACTCGTGTCCACTTATGGCCCTCAGGAGGAATGGAAGGAATAAAATGAATGAAATAGGCTCTTTGTTAGTTGCCCTCTATAAATCGTAAATCACTGGGGCGAGTAGGTGAATAAATGCTTTTTTTTTTTTGTTTTAAAAGGCCATTGCGAATATCTAAAGGTCATCAGAGCCTTTTAAAACTAGGTTAAAATGCATTTTGCACCTTCCCTTGATAAATCAAGTTTCATTGCATCTTACTGCCCTCATTAGAGGTACAGGTTTTAAGCACATATGACCTACCGACCCGTGCTATGGTTACACTTATTCTCTCCTAAACCCCAGTCATTGGGTAGACACAAGATGAATAATTTGTTGGCCTGTTTGTGCTAGTGATTTCAAAAAGGAAGCTTAGCTTTTAGATAAAAAAAATGCTACTGTAAATATTCTGCAGTCCTGAACATGTTTCTTACACACAAACAATAATACCAACAAGCACATAAAACCCACCAGAGCCAGTGTGGCTTTTTCCACCAGATCGACATAATGGATGGTTTTCTTTTGCCAAGGTGAAGCATAGTGGTAAGGTATTGTTTTTATGATTTTCCAATAGTCTGTTACTCATAACTCCTCTCAGGTTTGTTGTGTGAGATTTTATAAAAGATATTTGCTCATGAATTTGACTTTGGCTTTCATACAAAATGATTAGTATCATTTGTGCTCTGTAGAGTTTTAAACTTTGAGCTTTTTAGATTCCTAGATACTATGGGGCCTGCCCTCCCCTCCCCTCCCGTCTCCCTCCTTCCCTCCCTCCTTCCCTCCCTCCTTCCCTTCCTTCCTTCCTCTCTTCCTCCCTTCCTCCCTTCCTTCCTTTTCTCTTAATTTCTTTCTTTCTTTCTTTCTTTCTTTCTTTCTTTCTTTCTTTCTTTCTTTCTTTCTTTCTTTCCTTTCTTTCTGTCTTTCTCTCTTTCTTTTTTCTTTTTCTTTCTCTCTCTCTTTCTTTTCTCTCATTCTCCTTATCTGCTTATTATTTATTTATTTTTACTGTGGTAAAATACACATAACATAAAATTGAGCATTTCTATCATTTTTAAGTATACAGTTCAGTGGTGGTAAATACATTCACAATGTTGTACAACCATAACTTCCATCCATCTTCGTAACTCTTTTCATCTTGTAAAACTTAAACTCTATGTCCATTAAATAATAAGTCCTCTTTCCCCATTCCCTGGCAACCATGATTCTATTAATTCTTTCTGTCTTTATAATTTTGACTACTGTAAGTACCTCATGTAAGTGGAATCACATAGTATTTGTCTTTTTGTGACTGGCTTATTTCACTGAACATAATGTCCTCAAAATTCACCCATGTCGTAACGTGTCAGAATTTCCTGCTGTTTTAAGGCTGAATAATATTCCATTGTATGGCCATACCATATTTTGCTTTGCCATTCATCTGTCTGTGGGCATTTGGGTATTTTCCCATGTTTTAGCTATTGTAAATAATGTTGCTATGAACATGGATGTAGAAATATCTCATCAAGACCCTGCTTTCAATTTTTTAGGGTAAATACTCAGAGGTGGAATTGCTGGATGATAGGGTGATTTTATTTTTAATTTTTTGAGGAACTGACATACTGTTTTAAAACAACAGTTATTGCTATAGATTTTTAAACAATAGCCAACAATCCTGAAGGATGTTAATATCTAATTTAGTGAGGCCTAAGTTGAGAAACCAGTGAAACTGGCTAGAAACACACCATTGACCATAGTCATTTCTACTGAGAGATGGCTTTTCTGTAGGGTGTGCACGAGTTGAAAAGAAAATAGTTTTCTCAGTCATTCAGCAACAGTTGTTCAGGTGCTCTTGGCACTTACCTGGCATTCTAAAATCCTTCCCACAGAGCAGGTTGTCAAATACCCGGCTAGCTCTGAACTTTAAAATGCAAGACATTTAGAAGGAAAACACATTTAAACCACTTCCATTCTGTAGAGTCAGGTTGCTGTGAATGGAGAGGTTACCAGAACCAGTCATGAAACAGGGTGATATGGTTTGGCTCTGTGTCCCCACCCAAATCTCATCTTGTAGCTCCCATAATTTCCACATGTTGTCAGAGGGACCTGATAGGAGATGATTGAATTATGAGGGCGGGTCTTTCCCGTGCTGTTCTTGTGATAGTGAATGGGTTTCCTGAGATCTGATGGTTTTAAAAATGGGAGTTTCTCTGCACCAGCTCTCCCTTTGCCTACTGCTGTCCACATAAGATGTGACTTGCTCCTCCTTGCCTTCCACCATGATTGTGAGGCCTCCCCAGCCATGTGGAACTGTGAGTCCATTAAACCTCTTTCTTTTGTAAATTGCCCAGTCTCAGGTGTGTCTTTATCAGCAGCGCAAAAATAGACTAATACACAGGAAGAGACAGAAACTCACTCATGAAGGTGCTCAATAGTCAAGCATTTGACTTTTTGCCATGAAGGAAGAGAGAGGCCAGAGAAGAGTCTCTTGCAGGTCCTAACTTTTGTGAAAACAAGTCTCCAGGGAAACAAAGCCCCTGTGACAACTCGCTTGGGTGTGACAGCTGCCAGCCTTGTTCCAGCAATGACAGCAGCCTCCAGAAGAGAAATGGGCCACTGGGGAATGTGAAAGAATGTGTTTTGCTTTTATGTCTGGTGTGTGGTCAGCTGTCAATTAATAGAACTGTGCTGTGAGTTAGAAAACTAGGCCACAAAGGGGCTTTCAGGAAATGTTTATAATGTGGAATTAATCTGACACTCACTGTGTTGGCTAGAAAATGGAACAATGGCTTGTTCACGACAAATTGTTCAGTAGGAAAAAATGTCATAAGCAGAATTGCTGGTTAAGAAAATAACAAAGTGAATATGATCAACTTGTGGTAAAAATACATGTGAACCCTTAATAAAACTCAGAGCTGAATTTAGTTTTGTGATTTGCTATTAGATTCCTTGTGCTGGCTTTAAAGTGATACCTTTTAGTATAGCCCTGGGGTCAAATGCAACCCACCTCATGTTTTTGTAAATAAAGTTTTATTGGAACACAGTCATGTCCATTTGTTACGTATTGTCAATGGCTGCTTTCTGTTACAGTGGTAGAGTTGAGCAGTTGTAACAGATGCTGTGTGGCACACAAAGCCTAAAATATTACCATCTGTCCCTGTGCAAAGAATGTATTGACCCATGTTCTACAGCCTTGCCACTGAAAGCAGGATTAGTGATTTACTGCCGTGTTGGAGATTGAGAAGCACTAGTCTAAGACCAGTTCTTCACTTGCGGTTTCATGGAGAGGCTTAAGTGATTGCACTCCATGAAATTATACGCACAATTCTGTTTTTGTACAAATGTGTATTTTTCTGCATCTCTACCCACTCAGAGGTAGAGGGGTTTGTGAGCCTTATCACTTTCTCAGAATGACTTGTAACCCCCCAAAGTTAAGAATCCCTAGACTAGAAAGAGTGGCCTTGACTCAGTATGGGTTCATGTCTGAAATGATGGTTGGAAAGATCTTACTCCTCTACACCAAAAATAGATCCAGCTCAAGTTCATTTATTCATTATTCTTAAATAAAGAGTATAAATTTGCAGCACAGCACAGAGGTGGGCTATGTCATTTTGTAACTATTATTAATGGAGAAGGGACTATTTCATGAATATTGGTTCCTTGTGCCTTAATAACTAGTGTCATGTTATGTTGCGGGTCTGGAGATATTTATTACATGCCTCTCCCACCTTGATAAAGTGAAAGCTTTCTAATGTCCAGAATTTTAGGCCTTTGTAGTGACTTTTAATGGGAAACTGGAAATCACTGCTAGTTAGCTTGACAGTGTTATTAAACTTCTATCATGTATGGAACCCTGCAGGAATTTCTAAAAAGCAGAAGATGAAATCTGAAATGGACCGAGCCTGACTTCTGATCAGCTTCCCCATGAACTGCTGCTCCATGTGCCCCATGGGTCTTTCTCACCCCATGCCAGCCTCCTGCAGTAGGTGGTAGGAACCAGATAATTTATATGTGGTTTTGTTTAGTACTTTTTTTTTTTTTTTTTGGCCACAGAGTGGGATCTGATGAACATTATGTTTACTGAAGTTGTAGAAGATGACGGCCAAGTTCAGCTTGGATTGGAGAAGTGTAAGGAAGGTGAGAGTGAATGGGCAGTTTCTAATATTGTCTTAAGATTGTTTGCATTATTTGTCTCTCTCAGAAATGAACACACCTGTGAGTACTGGATGCCTGTGAGCTTGCCATTACCTGCACTGCAAAGACACAGGGCGGTGGCCTCTGAGAAGCAGCTCCTTCCCCTTCACCTTGGCCTTGCCCTTCCTGCTCACGGTCCACCATGGAGACGCTGTCCCAGGACTCTCTGCTGGAATGTCAGATCTGTTTCAATTACTACAGCCCCCGGCGCAGGCCCAAGTTGCTGGACTGCAAGCACACCTGCTGTTCAGTGTGCCTGCAGCAGATGAGGACCAGCCAGAAGGATGTGCGGTGCCCCTGGTGCCGCGGTGTCACCAAGCTGCCTCCCGGCTTCTCCGTGTCGCAGCTCCCGGACGACCCGGAGGTCCTGGCTGTCATCGCCATTCCACACACTTCCGAACACACCCCGGTCTTCATCAAACTTCCCAGCAATGGGTGCTACATGCTGCCCCTGCCCATCTCCAAGGAGCGTGCGCTGCTGCCCGGAGACATGGGCTGCCGCCTGCTGCCCGGGAGCCAGCAGAAGTCCGTCACCGTGGTGACCATCCCTGCTGAACAGCAGCCTCTGCAAGGTGGGGCTCCCCAGGAGGCGGTGGAGGAGGAGCAGGACAGGCGGGGCGTGGTGAAAAGCTCCACCTGGTCGGGGGTGTGCACTGTCATCTTGGTGGCTTGCGTCTTGGTCTTCCTCCTCGGCATCGTGCTTCACAACATGTCTTGCATTTCTAAGCGCTTCACTGTGATATCCTGTGGCTGAAGAGGGCTGCAGGGAAGTCTCTTGTGGGTGCCAACTTAGGGGTTGAGCAGGTTGATGATGAGATCCCAGTGAGAAGATGGGGGGCAACACTGACCATTTGGTGCTGAGCGCTGGCCTCTGGGTTGCCTCTTGATTACCCCAAGACAGACACAAAGGGCAGAAGGTGCGGTCTCAACAAGATACCAGGTGAATTGTTCTGAGTGTTGATGGCAACAGCTTGGAAGATGATTGCATGCATCCTCATAATCATGTATTCAATGGACTGTAATTTATGATTTTTCAAAATCATGTTACAAGATAGACATATTCTACTTAGACGTTAAACTGTACAAGTGCGTACAATGTGACCTTCTCTAAATGCGGTAGATTCAAACAAAGATGCTCTGTAGACAAGTAGAATTAAACCTGCGAATCCGTGTAAAAATTCAGTGAAGACATGCACTGCTGGCTTCTTTATTTTTTTTTTCTTTTTATTGAAACCCAGTCTTCATTTAGTTGCTAAGGCTTTTAATACATTTTGAATGGCACCAAAACAAAATAAGTCAAAATGGACAGTCATTTTATTTGGAGGAAATATTTGAACAAGTGTCTCCAATGTGTTGTGTTTTGTCATGAACCTTCATTTTCTTCACTTGTAATTAGAGCTTGCTACGTGTTTATGGAACTGAAAGCTCAACAGGGGAGCAATAAACCGAGAAATCATGAGAAATGTCTAATCCCATGGGAAAACCTGTATGCCGATTTTCCTCAAGCCATCTCACAAAATAAGAATTTCAAATGTAAATATTGTGTATTTGTGTGTGTATGTGTGTGTGTCTAATTTGATTTACCTCAGGTGTTTGAGTCTTTGCTGAAGAATCCTGGGATGAAGACTTCATTGGGCATGAATGAGTCAAGTCTCTGAAGCGGTGGCCACTTCTTGGACATCTTGACCCAGCGAGTGGTCTCCTACACGTCACCTGCAACACTCGCTCCTCTTCTGTGTATTTAAGTCCTGCATTTTGTAAGAGGCAAATGGAGAGTAACAGAAGAGTGTCTTTTCTCCTGGTTTTGGAGTCTTGCACTGGCCATGAGTGTTGTGACTGATGGTCAACCCAGGCGGGCATTTTAATAAATGGCCTGTGATTCTTTTTTGAAAGATGCTCTTCCACAAGAGTTAAGCCAGTTAGAATTCCTGTTTCCTCTTGTTGATATGAGAGAAGATCTCCTGTATTTTAACACGTTTTTACCAAGAAAGGTGGCAAGGTAAACTAACAGCTCAAATTCCCAATATAAGTGGACCAGTTCCTCATAAACTGTCAAATGTTCTTAAATGTGTAATGATCTATAGATGCTCATGAAGAAAGATCTGCTACAAGTACGTGATAAATTCCTATCCCTGGGTGCATGTGCATTCAGAAATAGCTGTGAGCTTTACAGCTCTCATCTAACTTCTTTTATGGAATTCATGAAGCAAGTGGTATGTGACAAGGACTCCACTTATAAATATAACTGTTTTTATGTTCCACTGAATCCCTGAAAATGGTGAGGAGGGTGGGGGGAAGTGAAGGAAAGACAAGCAGGGCTAATTCCAAAAAGCAAGGCTAGAAAATAGCCCTGTGAGGTCAAGACAATTTAATTTATTTACATGCTGTCTGTTATCTTCAAGCAGCACAAAATATGCATATAAAAGTGATGGAATTAATGTGAAATAAAACAAAAATATAATGGCTAGAATACAAAGCTAATACTGCTAATTGGCATGAGAATTCAACATAAAATTGTGAGCTCTGATTTTTCAAATTGATCATAAAACCTTTAGGAAATGTATTTGAAAGCTCAAAATAGAAATTAGGTTAAAATGCCATTTTATTGTGTAAGCTCTTGGGCATTATACAACAAATAATCTAGGATTTATTTGGTATTAATAATTTAGGTGTCATATTAGCTGAATACTATCCTCTATTACATAACATAATATACTGTTGGGTTAGTGTCAATTTCTCAAACTCTCCCAGGCTGCCATAATGCATGTCTGACCTAATTTCTATTTCTCTTGGAGGAAAATACACACACACACACACCACAGAAGTGTTGCATTAAGAATGCTACATTTCGAATAGACTTTGCCCTTGCAATTTTAAGCTATGCCATATTCAGATTAATTTTGTGAGTGATATCTGCATATGTTTCTGTACAGTGTGAAATGACTGACCCTGTAGTATAGTACGTGATAGAGTTCTACTTGTTAAAGTAGGTTAGATATAGACACTAATGTGTGTGATGATAGTGTCCTGTGTTTCTTAGTGCAAATCTGTAGAGTAAAAATGTCCATAGAACTTTTACTTAAAAACAATCCCATGCTAGAGTTGCCATTAAGCAGTGCAAAATTAATCGGCTGTATGGTAGATTCTTGACCTTAAATTTAACAACAACAACCAAAATCAGATTTTTTTTGTGAGTCTTACTGACCTAAGAAACATTGTTTAAATTGTTTAAATGGATCTGCTTGCAGTTATTTGTGTACCTGTTTGTTGGGGTGTGCATTCTTGTGTATGTGTGTGTGTGTGTGTGTGTGTGTGTGTGTGTGTGTGAGAGAGAGAGAGAGAGAGAGAATCTCAGTCTCCCAGATAGAATTTTATAGGCTTAATGATGTTTTAATGTTGCTTGGCATCCCATTGCTCTGGCCTCTTCTGGCATTTACCAATGACCCTTAACAAACACATCTACCCATGTGACCAAAGTCCACTGACACAAGAGGCCAGGATTCATACTTGCACATTAATGAAAAGTCACAACTGGAAAGCACAGAAAGAGCTGAAAGCAGCCTCCGGTGGCTTCATTTTGTAGATGAGTCCGTTTTGTAATTCTGCAGAAAGGGGGGGATATGAACTTCGCACTGCAGTGTCTTCTTGCTCCATCCTAGGTCTGTCTATATCTCTATCTGGCTATGATCCTTTCTAGGGTTGATGAATACCCTTTACTGAGTCAACTATTGCTTTAAAGAATTTTTTTTGTAGGTTTATGTACTCATTTTAGTTAGCATCTACCTCTCTGGGAAAATGAAAGGAGGGTTGACTTAGGGATGAGTATAGATGTTGAAAGACAACTATCAAACCATGTGGTTTGAATTTTTAAAATTGTAAAACATTGGTGTCCAAACCTCCCACCCCACTTGTATGTAAAGGACAGTGAGTGTTGTATAAATAGTAAACTATAAGAAGCATGAATTTTCATCTTTATTAATGATCTTGAAATAAGGAAGAGAATGCTTAATATGTTAAGTAGAGCCAAGAATGCTACTAAGAAGCATTGTCTTTGGAAAAATTTTGTATAATGACTTGGGGCATAAGTTGTGATGAAAAGGCAACTTGGTTTTTGGTTCCAGTCATACTTAATGATCAGAAAGCTCTAAGATGTTTTCTTTAAAAATAGAATTAAGTTTAATTTTTTGCATGGCTTACAGATTGGGTCCCTTGAAGGTTAAACCATGTGATGGTATAACCTGTGAGATCTTCTAGATTGGCACTGTTCAATAGGGCTTTCTGTGATGATGGAAATGCTCGAAAACCTGTGCCGTCTGGTACGGTAGCCACCAGGCACATTGACTTTTAGGCAGTTAAAATGGGGTTACTACAAGGGAAGAACTGGATTTCAAATTTTATTTAATTTTAATTAGCTTAAATTTAAATAGCCCTATGTGTCTAGTGGCTGCCATATTGAACGATGCAGTTCTGGGTGATAGCGCTTGGGGATCCAGCATCAAGGTATTAATGGAGTAACAGTGAGGCTAAGGTGAGAGTTTGTGGGCTAGTGACATGCAGTTGGCAAAAGGCAAAACATTCCTTTCTGGGCTTAAAAAGTATGTGATCTCAAGTATGACAGTAAAAATTCATTGTTGCCCTTTGGAACTGTTGCTTATAGATTTTAGGCCAAGGAATGATCAGTGAAGCTTAAAGAATGCTTTATTAAGCCCCTTTTCTGGGATCATTAGCTGCATGTTAACCTATTGTCCAAAAATAGTAGTTAGACAGTACCTGTAAAACGTTTGACTTGCAAGCTATGCATGATCTGTACTGTGAAATTGTGTCTAGGGTCTTGTGGCCAAAAAGTAAATGTTACAGGAAAAAAAAAGCCTAATGAAATCCCTGTTCACTTCCAGTATCCTATCCAAACTTCATTGCTGTATTAGTAAGGTGCAAATATAAGAGCAAGCATGTTTTGCAGTGTTCAGACTGGTTTTGTTTGCCCTTGAAGTTGGCCAGCTTGTCGTTGTATTTGGTGTGGGCATATGTGGGCATCATTTTTCAGATGCCAAACTAAAATGTAGGTAGTATTTTTAGAATGAGATTTGACATTGTTTTAGTGTCTTTCTTTTTTAAGCAAAAATTTCAGTTATCCCTGAAAGAGTTGAAGATTTGAAGCTTTGCACAAAAGCACTTTTTTTAACAGTAAAAAATACTGCCCATGAAATTTAAAGACTTGAAGTTTACTAAAGCTACAATAATTACTTTTTAGCTAAATAAAAGGAAGCAGAAAATTCAGTTTGAGATATATTTCCTATAAAGACCAGATTCTTACTGATAATCTGGTATTTATTCCAGTCTAGATTTTGATTTTAAGAGTTCCCATCCCTTTATTTGAAAACTTATGTTGTTTCAAAATTGGTTAGTCTGCTTTTCATTGTTTTCCAAATGGAATATATACAAAATACATTTACTTCATTTTAGCAGAAATGGGTTGATTTTTTTTTTCTAGAACTCATCAATGTGCAAGACTTTCCTTCTTAGCTTGCCTTTAAAAATCATTTAATTTTTTTTTTTTTGCCAAGATACTAATCTTTCTTTAGCCTTAATAGGAAGATAGAAGTTCAAAAGTTATCGGTGCAAAAGGAGTGATACACAAAAGACTTCAATTTCTATCTTTTCTCAGAAAAGTGATGCTGCCCACCAGTCAGCATTTTGTTTCCACATAAGAAGTGTCAGGTAGTCAGTCTGTCATCCCTGACTTAGATAGAGAAGCTGTTCCTTGACATTTCCATCATTCTCAGTAAATTGTCACCTACAAGGTAATTCTTACCAAAACAGAAACTATTGAGAATAATAAGATAGTCGAGATAATTCAGTAGCTGTTTTGAAAGTAGTAGTCTATTTAAAAAGCAACGATGTTCAGTTGCTGGATTTTGTTCAACATGAGACACTTATTTATTTATTTATTTATTTATGAGATGGAGTTTTGCTCTTGGTGCCCAGGCCAGAGTGCAATGGCATGATCTCAGCTCACTGCAACCTCCGCCTCCCAGGTTCAAGCTATTCTCCTGCCTCAGCCTCCTGAGTAGCTGGGATTATAGGCATGCGCCTCCATGCCCAGCTAATTTTGTATTTTTTAAAGTAGAGACGGGGTTTCTCCATGTTGGTCAGGCTGGTCTCCAACTTCTGACTTCAGGCGATCCACCCGCCTCGGCCTCCCAAAGTGCTGGGATTACAGGCATGGGCCACTGCACCCAGCCAACATGAAACACTTCTAAAAGATAAGTGGAAATTCAAGCCATTGATTTTTCTGACACAACTGACTTACTACACACACACACACACACACACCACGATTTAGCTGTAATTGGAGTTAAAATTCAGTAAAAAACTGTTATTAGTCATGTTTTCCAATTTGTGAGTTATACAATATTGGATTAGATGCTAATTTCTTAACTGTTGCTATGGGCTGCATACATTATGTCAAACTAACTACCTTTGGGAGTGTCTATATAAACACTTGAAACTTTTCAAATATATGAAGAGGTAGGTTCTACTGTATACATTTTATTGGAAAGCCATTAATCATTGAAGAACTTAAGCAGGTGGGGCATTTAATTTCTTCCAAATACCTTATTTTTTGGATCTGCTCAAGTGGTTAGGGCGAGTGCACCATTATTCCCGAATCCCTGCAATTTGGTTCCCATTTTTCTGCACAAATTTTCTTGCTCAGTCGAGCCAATGACTTTTTTTTTTTTTTTTTTTTTCAGGATTCACTGCCTGGGGTATCCCACTATATATATCTCACCTATGATGTAGTGGTGCTTGAAATACTCATCTCATTAGCTCGATTTTATTATTCTAATCTAAGGTTTTTTATATTATTCATACTATGATATTTTTAGGGACAATCAGTAATATTTGGGGCAGAGTACTGAGGGACCTCTTGAAGTCTGCAACAGCATGCATTTTCTTTGTTTTTGTGGGAGTGCTTCCCTGTAGCTGTCTTTGTTCTAGAACACTGCTCCAAATTTATTTCCATGGGATGTAGGGCTAGTAGCCCATGTGAAAGTCTTCTGTAATCTCCTTGGGGTGTGAGTTATTGGGTTATTCTAACAGGAGTTTTCCAAAGGGATGGCCCATTTTTAATTCAACATTTGCTTTTTGAAAATCCAGAAGTAGACAGTTGGATATAATAGTGGTGGAAGAGCATGGGCTGTAAGCAGAAGGAAATAGAGATGACAAATGCCTCTTAAAGGGGATCTAGTTGATACCTCTGTTAAATAGTGGGAGAACACAGTAGCTGGTACCTTACACTGTGCTTTAGGAAAATCCTATGAGGATTTCATTTACAAATCCTCATAGGATTTTCTGGGTTGAGGGACAATGCAACTATTAAGTAGAGGGAGAGGGAGAGGGAAAGGGAGACATGAAGCACTGGGTCTATGTGAAGGGACAGGCAGATATACCCAAAGAGGGAGAAAATACTTAATAAAGGAAGAGTATAGCTGCAAAACAAGACATATAGGAGCTGAAGGCCAGATATGGCAGAAACCAGCTGGAGAAAGAAGCACAGGACAACTAGGACAACTTAGTCAAGCACAATCTGTCATTCCAGTACGGACTACCAAGTTCAATTCAGGATGCTTCAGTTGAAGACATGTGGGGTAATGTGCTCAGCTCATGAGGGTCCAAGGAGTCCCCATTTTCCCTATCACCCTATCCTATGCTCGTGGTTTGGATTGTTAGCACACTAGGCAATTTCAGAGTCCGCTCTAGAGTTGGTTGCCACGTCAGTGCAGACAGACTCTAGAATCCTCTTAACCATGGAATGCAAGGCCTGTTCCTGTGGATCTATCCTGACTTGAGTATGTCAGTACTGTTGGGAAAATGAGTTCAAGAATATTTCAGTTTATATATCCTGGTTGCCGTCATATATTTTTTCATTTCACCACTTGTTTGTGTTTGCCTCACTCAACAGTCATGGGTGTAGAAGCTGGTTTCAGCTTGGGGCTGTTACAAACTCCCTACATAAGCCATGTAGCTGCAATCCAGGGTTCCTCCCACCCTACGGCTTTAGCGGTGGGTTCTCTGGCCCTCTTGATAACAAATACTCCAGTCTAATGGCTATATTAATGCTGCTCAGAGGCTATTAACTCAAATCCTTGATGTGTTTCATTTACAATTATGTGGATTATTTATTTTAGGAGCTTTTTTTTTTTTTTTTTTTTTTTTTAAGGGCCAAATAGCCCTACAGATAAATGAGCTGCTGGGCTGTGTAGAAAATATTGTCCAAATGTTGCCAAATATTGACTTCGTAAAGGGGATATCAAGCTGCTGTTTATAAATCTGAATGTCTTAAAAGCATTCTTGCTTGCTCTCTCTGTTATAGATGGTGTCTTAGCCAGTCCTGAGTTTTCCAATGAACCCAATTTTAATATATGGTATTTTTGTATGCCAAACTGGTGTCTTGTCCTTTGTATATGTGGTAATGTTGATTTTATGACTACCGTAAAAACACATTTGCTATGATTAAAGTTCATAAAATGATTTCAAATAGACTCACGTATTGGTTTTTTCCCCCCTCCT